ATTGGCAGCAGAGGGGAGTTGTAAGCAGGGAAATAACATTACCATCACCTTTAGAGAGTACTTTCTATGAGCCAGGAACTAGGCTAAGAACTTGAGTGCATTATCTCATTTAATCTATTAATATAATAGTACCGCATGACAAAGTGACTATCATTATCGCCACTTTACAGGGGAGAAAACTTAATCTTGGAAAACTTATCCCCAAACCCAGCAGGTGATAGAATTTGAATTCCATCTAACACCTAAAGCTATTCTGCGTATCATTTCTAGATCATTTTACCTAGAAGAGAATAAGAATAATTATAAGAATAATTCTAGCAGTGTTATAGAATAGGGATTGAAGAAAGGCCAGGCAAGGAGCCTGCTCAGGTTATTATAACGGTTTTGAGGAAAGATGATGAGGGCATTAAGTATATTTTCAGTGCTTGCTCTGCTGTGTTCTCTGTAGCCACATTGAGTCGGTTACTTGTTGGAGCATCAGGAGCCTCTGTAAAATGAGGACACTAGTGTTGCTGACATCATAGGGTTGGTGAAAGGATTAAATGAAAAAATGTCTGTCAATCACTTAGCACCACGTCTGAGATGTAGTTGGCCCTTAATATATACAGAAGTTTACAAGGTATTTGTTTGTTTAATAAAGACAGGTCCACTCCAAGAAATGTTATTAAGTACTTAATAACGTGTGCTTTGAGGTGTACACATGAGTACAACAGCGAACAACATGAGCAGGTAAATAACTGAACAAACAAATAATTTTAAATGCAGTAACTCTGTAAAGAGAAATGGAGGATGCTAATTTTTAACTCCGGTCAGGAAACTTCTGATGTATTTTTCTATATCTTTATTTAATAATCTTCTGATAATGAGTTAATTTAATATAAACTCAGATAAAATTTTTTGACAAAACTAAGAGATAAACCAAAATGAAATATCCGATTAGGATCCCGAATCGCGCCTCCCGAGGTTAGTACTACCCCTCACGACTCCTCCCTCCGCCACAGCCACGCCTCTTCTGGGTTTACAGTTCAGAATCACGCCGGCCTCATTCTACCGCTGCTCTCTCCTGGATCTCGGCCACGGATCTTTTGCTCGCGAAAGTTCCTCCGTCTAGCTGCACACAACGCTGCTGCAGGAAACCGAGGTAAGGGATTTGCCGAGACTTAGCTCCACCACACTCCCCGAGGCCCCGCCCCTCCTCTCTGGCCCTCCCCTAGGCCCAGGTGTCTCGCGTTGCACGTGCAGTTGTTGTGGTTCTACGTCACGTGGTCCCGGAAGTTCAAGACAGACCCGCCTCAAACATGGCGGCGCCCAGCGCGCGAGGACGTGATCCGCTTCTGCTCCGGCTTGGATTGTAGCCTTGACGAGGTCTGAGCGACCATGGACCGGCCGGGGTTCGTGGCAGCGCTGGTGGTGAGTGCGGGGCGGTGGGGTGGGTTGCTCAGTTTTCTTTTTCTTCCCTCTTTTTTTTTCAAAGGCTGGTGGGGTAGCAGGTGTTTCTGTTGACTTGATATTATTTCCTCTGGATACCATTAAAACCAGGCTGCAGAGTCCCCAAGGATTTAGTAAGGCTGGTGGTTTTCATGGAATATATGCTGGCGTTCCTTCTGCTGCTATTGGATCCTTTCCTAATGGTAAAAAATTATATTCTCACTTCTGTAAAGCCTTTGTGAAAGACTGGCTTGTTTTAAATTTCAGCTGCTGCATTTTTTATCACCTATGAATATGTGAAGTGGTTTTTGCATGCTGATTCATCTTCATATTTGACACCTATGAAACATATGTTGGCTGCCTCTGCTGGAGAAGTGGTAAGTAACAAGTTTTGTGTATAAAATACTTCCTTTTTAGGATATAATCAAATTTGTCTTTTAGGTTGCCTGCCTGATTCGAGTTCCATCTGAAGTGGTTAAGCAGAGGGCACAGGTATCTGCTTCTACAAGAACATTTCAGATTTTCTCTAACATCTTATATGAAGAGGTGAGATGGGTTTTTTAAGCTCTTCTTTTCTTTTTCTGAACTCTCGGCTGTGTGTTTGTTTCAGGGTATCCAAGGGTTGTATCGAGGCTATAAAAGCACAGTTTTAAGAGAGGTAAGTCACTTACTTTCCAATATTGAAGTACGATTACACTTTGCTTCCTGTTTGTGTCTTGCAGATAAATTCACTGATAGAATTTTTCAGTAAATCCTAAGAAAATAATGTGATGGGGGATCTACAAGACTTGAACCAAATCTTGACCTGAGTGAGAGTGGAGCACAATTTCTGAGTGTTAGAGGATTCTAAAGGATAGAAATGGAACTGTTTGTATGGGCAGAACACAATGAGATGCTTCTAAAACAGCCATTAATATTGATTTCAGCATCCTTTTTCGTCTGGCCTTTGTGAGGGGTGCTTAAAAATGTTTTGACTGATTGTAGTCTGTCCTTTTTTGTTCCCTGTGCTGCATCATATGTTCTGAGAAACAGTAGAGTAGGTGGGAAAAGGTTGATAATCTTTGGCCTTGAAGTGGTTTTGGTATACATAGCCAAGTAACTAGCAGATAATTTATTGACTAGTGGAGAAGCAGAAATTTTTGTGAGGATTTTTTTTTTTCCCTTTTTGAATATACTCTGCTTTTTGTTATTCAACTTGTCAGTGCAAAACTGACATTATAGAAGAACGCACTAGAGGGCGCACAATGCCTGTATTTTAAATGTTGGTGGCAAAAACCTCAGCATGAACTTGGAAGCTGCTTCCTGGCACTGTTTGAAAAAAAAAAAAAAAGGTTCAAATTAGAAAATGTAAATTTAAGCATAATAGTGTTTTCCGATCAAGATACCTGAATGGATAAATTTGTGTTATCTTTTGATACATATGTACATGGAGTTGTATTTATTTGGGTTCTAATTTTTTAAAACTTTTACCATGGAAAAATTTAAAGACACACAAAAAAGATTACTAAAATGAATCCCTGTAGTCTCATCAATTACCAGCTCTTGAGCAGTATTGTTCCATCTATACCAAACCCTGCTTCCCACATGTCTGTATGATATTGAAGCAAATACCAGACATTCTGATTTCATCCAGAAATACGTCACTATGCATCTCTAAAAGATAACTGTAAATATGTATAATGTATCAAAAATGAGTGTCATAACAGAAAGACAAATATTGTATTATATGTGTAAACTAAGAAAGTAAAATTCATAGAAGCAGAGAGTAGAACCATGGTTCTCGGGTGTTAGGGGGTGGGTAAATGGGGAGATGTTGTTCAAAGGGTACAAATTGTCAGTTATAGGATCAGCAGGTTCTGGGTATTTAAGGTACAGCATGAAAAGTGATGGATGTGTTAATTAATTTGATTGTGGTAATCATTACACATTGTGTATCAAATCATCACATTGCTCACTTTAATATATATAATCTTTATTTGTCATTTATTTTAAAAAACGAATATCATAGTCTAGAAGTATTTCCCCAAAGCTATTTATCACTTACAAAGGGGAAAATAGTAATTTTACAGTTGGAAAGACTGGCAGTCACTATTTTATCCAAGTGATCAAGATTAGCATCACCAGTAATAAGATTATATTAACATCATACATCTCTAATATAATGCACCAAGAAGGACACAATGTCACTTCTTTGGTCTTCTTGCCAAAGATGCATAATCTCAGTGTGATCATGAGAAAACATCACACAAACCGAGATTGAGAGACATTGTACAGAATTGTCAAAGTTATGATAAAGAAAGATGAAAGAACTGCCACAAATAAGAGAAGACTAAGGAGACACAACAAGTAAATGCAGTGTAGGATCCTGGATTTGATCCTGGAACAGAAAAGATTTTGGGAAAAACTGGTAACATTCAAAATCTGTAATTTAGCTATTAGCATTGCAGCAAAACTGGTAGCTGGTTTTGATAAGTGTACTGTAGTTAATTTATTAACATTAGAGAAGCCAGCATATATGTGAACTCTGCTATTTATGCAACTTTTATGAGAGTTTGTTTTTAAAAAACAAACTAAAATGCCACATTTGGACATTGTATGAAGTACTTGTTTTTAGAGTCATCTTCTAAAATAATGACAAGTTAAATTTAAAATTTAATTTCTTTTATTGTTAACTTGTATTAAAATAATATATGCAATTAGTAACAACCCAAATAATGTAGAAGGACTTAAGATGAAAAACAACAGTCTCCTGCCCATCCCTCTCCATTCTGGTTCCACTCTCTAGAGGTAGCCTTTATTTTTTATTTTTTAAAATTTTAACTGTTTTATTTTTAGTTCTTATTTCATCGGTGCTTTCAGATAATATATTATTTAAATGTCTGTTTTAAAATTTGTCAGTAGATAAAGTTTGTTGAGTCTTTGGGATGGAAGATGTGATTAAGCTCACATTATGTTCTTCCCCAACCCTGTCTCATCCTAGCATTCCAGTTATATAAATTTCATTCCTCTGTTCATTTTAGAAACTTTAAGTTATATATTCGTTTCTTTATTTCTTATCCTACGAACTTTCTGCATCTTACAACTTTCTCTTGACATGATGAGGCTGTTGCTTTCTTTTTGCCACCTTGTCCTCCTTAACCTGCAAATTTCACTTTCTGGAAAGACTTCTCTCAACTATACTTTCATTGTACATTGTCAAGAGGGTTGACAATTTCATCCTGTCTTTTACCCTCAGTCACTTCTTTCATAGCTCTTCTGTATTGATTCTAAAAGTGGAGTACCGGTGAACTAGTGTTTGTATTATTGAGAAGACTTCATGAATGATCAGACCATGTAGTGTGCTAAGGCTGTATTTTTTTTTGTGTGTGGGACTTACACCCTGAGAGATGGTTTCAGCATCAGAATCAAATAGACCTTCTTGCACTCTATCAGTTGCTAAAATTTAATTTCCAACATTTGGGGCATGAGCTTGTCTTTTTTTCTTGGAGTTTCTAATTGCCTTTTCTGTATGAAAAAGGCATTATTTGCATTATTTTTAGGTATGACAACTTTGAAAACATACTGTCTTTTGTCCTGAGTCCCCTTTTACCCTGGGAATCTTGGAATCTTTCATTCTCCTGTTCTAATCCTGTGTTAATATTCACTGTGTTTGGGCTTCTATTCTTGGGTCAGATTTGCTGTTTCCTGAAGGCCGCATAGCATAGTGGTTCAGACCAGGGCTTTGTGGTCAGGCAGCCCAGGTTTTGCCAACAGCTCTGCCTCTGTTAAACTTACACCTGGTGCTACAGTGTCCTCATTGAATGAAAATGCTTTCAGATATGAAAAATATAAGAATTTAGTCCATTTGTTTGAAGGCTTTTATTTGATTCTGATTTTTTTGGGGAGGTGGGGTCAGGTAATTATCTTTCTCTAGTGCCTATTATTTTACAAATATCTCATTAAAGACAGCCGATGATAACCATTCTCATGATTCTTTGGCCTCAAATGTGTTTCACTGGTTTGTTTTTTATAGTAGGAAGGAATTATGTTAATGTTATGATTCTTAGAAAAGTATTTTGATCTTATTAGTTTAGTGTGTATCCTGATTATGTTTTGGAAATAAGTGGTTAAATTGATCTGTGGGAGTCTTACAAACTGATTACCAAGTTTCTGATACAGCTTGCCTGTGTCTTGATCCACGTATTGTAAGTCTTTCCTATTATCAGTGAATTTTTCCATACTTCTGTTTCAGAGAATGGAATGATGACTAAGTTAAAAATCACTTCGGGACAAAATTTATTATCCTTCACAGGGTAAATGACAAACATGTCATTTACCTGGTAGAGGATACCAATAGTATCTGTGTTCACAGTCAGCTATGCTATGTTTCATGTTGACTAACAAAGATCTTGTGATAATTAGACTCTGCTGATTTATCTTTTTGTTCACACAATGGTTTTCCAAGGTTTTCTCATCCTTTTAGACATTTAATATTAGTTTGAAAAAGTAGTGAGAACAACACATCTCAATCATTAAGTTTTGATGAAGTGAAGACACCAAAGGTCTGGTATATAGTTGCCTCTTGGTAAGTGATAAGTTCTTACCACATTATTTTTCTGTATTTGAAGGAGAAAGTAGGTTGAATTTATCCAGCATCTGCCATATGCCAGATGAGGTACTTTTCATATATATTTTTTTCATTTAATCTTCACAGTAATTCTCAATCATTATTGCCAACTGAGTAATTGGAAAGTAAGTACCTCTTGAATACCTTGTCATGATTCCCAGTCAATCTGTAATGTTCATCTACCTTGTAAACCATTTTATATGCTAACAGACATTTCTCTGTTTAATACCAGTGAGAAAGCTGACCTTTGGTGGTGTAACTTGATCTACATAAAGCACGAAACACTGTTAGTGGAAGGCAGAGTTGGTCTCTGAATTCTTTGAACTCTTAACGCTCGTCTAGTAACAGCATATTTATTTCCTTTCTACTCTTTGAGGTATGAGTGAGGAAGTTTGAAATGCATAGTAACACCACCTTTTTCTTTTTTTTCTGCCTTTCCAGCTTTTTTGAAAAATTACAATTTATAGAAAAGGTAAAACGTGTATTTTTTTTCCCCAGGATTCACCAGTTAACATTTTGCTTAATCTGCTCTGCTCCTCTTTCTTCCTCTTTTTTTTCCTGAAATATTTTAAGTAAGTAGCAGACAATTTGACACTTATCATTTAGTATTTCAGCATGTCTCCTAAGAATGGAGTCCTACTTCTCATAACTACAATGCCATTATCACACCCAAGAAATTTAATATTCACTAACTAATATTATCTAATATGTGGTCAATTTCCCTGATGTCCCAGTGATAAAAGCCTTACAGCTTCTTTCTCTACTCAGGATACAAGTGAACAAATACATTGCATTTGGTTGTCAGGGTCCCCAACCTTTTTTATTTCCTCCATGACATAGACTTTTGTAGAGTCCGAGATATTTATCCTGTAAACGGTCCCATAATCTGGATTATCTGAGTTCCTTATGATTAGACTCAGGTTAATTGGTTTTTTTATATGAATACCTAAGTATTTTGGGGTGTTTCTCATTGAGTTATACCAGGAGGCACAAAAAGTCTTACACTTGGTGAGTTTAATGGTTTGATTAAGTTGTTTTCGTTTGTTATACACTAAAGGTTCAATTATCCTTTGATGTTAAGAGGCAATCTATGCGGTAATATTTTGAGAACAAGTGATTATCCCATTCCCCAATAAATAGTTTTAACATCTGTGGATACTTCTTGTCTGAAGCATTTGTTACATTG